TACCCAAGCGCGGGGTTTCTCACTCCCCTTTTCCATCACACGTATATATATTAAAAAGACATGAAGTTACTAAGATGTGTCCTGGAGGCTCTGAGGCAGATCTGCTGTAGGAGGGATCAGCAGAGGCTTCTCTAGTCAGGGCATTCTCTGGGCGTTCAGCCCTTCCCTCCACTGGGCTCCAGCGCTGTAGAGAGGGTGGGGTTTTTACCTATCAGTATAGCGGGAAAAGATACCCAGGTGGCAGGAAGTTTAAGCCTCACCTGGAACTTATATTGAAAGCCACTTGGTAGAAAGGATAATGGTTTGGAGACAGAGTTCTATTCCTGCCAGCATTGACACTGTGTCTGAAAAGCCAGCATCGACACTGTGTCTGCAAATCCCTCAGCTATTCTGAGTCTCCGTTTTCTCCCTGTGAGATGGAGATCATAAAATCCGCCTCATCCTTAGGATTATTCTCCTGAAGCTACAATAAGGCCTGAGGCATTGTACGCTGGAAGAAACGTGTATTAATAGCAACTTCTGTCCCACCCCATCCCCCAACACGTCGATCCCCTCCGGAGCATAAAACTTTCCCCCAGCATCTGACCTGCCCAGGCCACCCTAGCACCTAGGAGCGTGAATTCCTGATGCGGGTTGTGGGTGGCGCGCCCTCCCGGTTCCCGCTCTCGTTTTTGTTTTTGGTCGGGTAAGGCGATGCTGTAGAGGCTGGCGATCTCCAGTCTTCACGAATCCGCACGTCTCTCCATTATCCACCGCGCCCGCCCACTGGGCCCCGGGGCGGCCGGCGGCCGGGTCTCTCGGGCTCCGCGTGTCGCCCGAGCCGCCGCCGGAGCGAGGGTCCCTGCCCCCTGGGGAGCGGTCTCCAGCCGCTTCGAAGCCGCCTTCTTCCCCCTCCGTGAGTCAGAAACAAAGGCGGGGGGGCGGGGGGAGCGCCCGAGCTGCGGCTCCGCGATTCGCCCTTTATTCTGAACTCGCAACGTCAGCGGCCCGCGGATGGAGCTGCGGGGTGCGGACTGGGCCGCCCACAGCGCACCGGGCCGGGGGAGCGGCCGCGCTGGGCCGGGCGGGCGGGTGGCGGGGGTGCGCTCGGGGACCCGGGCCGCGTGGGCGCCGGGATGGAGGGCGCCAAGGGGCGGGGAGCGGGCGTGCGTGTGTGTGCGAGTGCGAATGCGAGGGAGGCCGGCCTTGAGTGAAACCGGAGCTACAAAGAAGGGGAGAGTCCGGGAGCGGGAGGGCGCGAGGGAGGAGCGGCGGCGCCGGGGCAGCTCCGACGCCCTCCCGCGGGGAAGGAGCCCCCGCGGTGCCGCCGAGGCCCCGACGCGGGGCCGCCCCTCGGCTCGCCGCCCCGCGCCCGCGCCCGCTGGGAATGATGAAGAAGAACAATTCCGCCAAGCGGGTGAGTGCGCTTGCCCGCCCTGCGGCCGCCGCAACCGCCCGCTTCTCATCTTGTCCTGGGGCAGGGACCTCAGGATGGAAACCAGCAGCCTGCACCGCCCGAGAAGGTCGGCTGGGTCCGGAAATTCTGCGGGAAAGGGATTTTCAGGGAGATTTGGAAAAACCGCTATGTGGTGCTGAAAGGGGACCAGCTCTACATCTCTGAGAAGGAGGTGGGTGCCTCTTGCCTCTAACTCTCCGTTTTATCCTCCTCACCTCACCCCAACCCTCCCCTAGGTAAAAGATGAGAAAAATATTCAAGAGGTATTTGACCTGAGTGACTATGAGAAGTGTGAAGAGCTCCGGAAGTCCAAGAGCAGGAGCAAGAAAAATCATAGCAAGTTTACTCTTGCCCACTCCAAACAGCCCGGTAACACGGTATGTTTCTCCTGCCACCTTGGCTGCTGGAACCCTGGCTGAAACAGGAATCTTCCCCTCACAGGCACCCAACCTGATCTTCCTGGCAGTGAGTCCAGAAGAGAAGGAATCGTGGATCAATGCCCTCAACTCTGCCATCACCCGAGCCAAGAACCGTATCTTGGATGAGGTCAGGGGGCTCACTGTGGGGAGAGGGAGGAAGAGCACTCATGATTCACAGTACATCTCTTCAGGTCACCGTTGAGGAGGACAGCTATCTTGCCCATCCCACTCGAGACAGGGCAAAAATCCAGCACTCCCGCCGCCCCCCAACAAGGGGACACCTAATGGCTGTGGTATGTAAGACTGTAATAAACATTGCCAAAGGGGTTCCCCACTCATTCCCCCCTTCCTCCACAGGCTTCCACCTCTACCTCGGATGGGATGCTGACCTTGGACTTGATCCAAGAGGAAGACCCTTCCCCTGAGGAACCAACCTCTTGTGCTGAGAGCTTTCGGGTTGACCTGGACAAGTCTGTGGCCCAGCTGGCAGGGAGCCGGCGGAGAGCGGACTCAGACCGCATCCAGCCCTCCGCAGACCGGGCAAGCAGTCTCTCCCGACCTTGGGAAAAAACAGACAAAGGGGCCACCTACACCCCCCAGGCACCCAAGAAGTTGACGCCCACAGAGAAAGGCCGCTGCGCCTCCCTGGAGGAGATCCTATCTCAGCGGGATGCTGCCTCTGCCCGCACCCTCCAGCTGCGGGCTGAGGAACCCCCAACCCCTGCCCTCCCCAACCCGGGGCAGCTGTCCCGGATCCAGGACCTGGTAGCAAGGAAACTGGAGGAGACTCAGGAGCTTCTGGCAGAGGTTCAGGGACTGGGAGATGGGAAGCGAAAGGCCAAGGACCCCCCTCGGTCTCCGCCGGATTCTGAGTCAGAGCAGCTGCTGCTGGAGACGGAACGGCTGCTGGGAGAGGCATCATCGAATTGGAGCCAGGCAAAGAGGGTGCTGCAGGAGGTCAGGGAGCTGAGAGACCTGTACAGACAGATGGACCTGCAGACCCCGGACTCCCACCTCAGACAGACCACCCCGCACAGTCAGTACCGGAAGAGCCTGATGTGAGGGCAGGGTGGGGTCTGGAACTTGTCGGGTTGGACAGACTCTTATCTCCGTGTTGCTGGATAAAGCTTTTTTATTTACCTCAATCAAAAAAAGAAAACAAAAATGAACTCATTGCTCTTGCTGATGCCTGACCCCACTACAACCCTTATTGCCCCACCTACTTTCCATATGCCCCTCGTATGCCCCTCAGGTTTGAGGAAGTGACCCCGCAGCAGTAGCAGGAAGTTTTTACCCAGCCAGAGAGAGAGAAGGCACGGTAAAGACACAGTCTGACCACTCCACACACCGCCCGCCCCCAAGACGGCACAGGGAGTCCACTGCTGCTCCCAAGGATACAGTGGGCTTCTAAGCTTAGAGCGGGAGGGGGATGAGGATGTTTTCTGTTATGTCCCACCCCAGGCCTTCAGTTTGAGGGTGAAGTTTCAGCTGCCCAACTCTAGTTGTAGGGATGTGGAGGCCAGTGTCACCTGTCCGTGCACATGGAAGTGAAATTTATCCCAGCCCTGAGGAGGATTTGTGGAATTAAAATCTCCCCAGCCAGACACTGGCTTCTCATTCCTAGCAGTCTCTCATT